TTTAGTAGAGACGACGTTTTACCACGTTGGCCATACCAGGCTGGTCTCAAGCTCCTGACCTCGTGATGCGCCGGCCTCGGCCTCCCAAAGTGTTGAGATTACAGGCGTGAGCCACCGGGCCCGGCCCAAAAGTAATCTCTAAAGAGCCCTTTAGCCGTAACTTCATTCCTGAAAATTATTTGGGAAAGTAACGCTAGGAAAACGCTCGACGAAGCTCCGGAGCCGGGGGTCCTCGGGGCCGCAGGCGCGCCCGCGGGTGTCTGCTCCGGATGTCCCGCGGCAGCCCCGACGCCAGCCTGGATACGAAGGCCCCGCCCCGGAGCGCGCCACCAGCCAATCAGCGCCCTGAGGCGAGTCCTCACCCCGCGCGGCGGCCCCGCCCCCCGCAGCTCCGGGCCCAGCTGTCAGAGCAGCTTTCCCTCAGGCTGGGCGGAGCGTGGCCACTTCCGCCAGGAGGCGCCTTTGTGTCTTCTAAGTTAAGCCTATTCAGTGGATTTCTTATTCCTGGAACCCAAACCTGGGCAGTAAACCCTCCGGGGCTTAGAGGCCGCTGCCTCCACAGACTGGCCGATCCCGCCCTGAAGTGCCGCTGGTGGAACAGCCCGGGCGGAACCGCCCGGGCGGAACCAACGGGCTGCCGCGGGGGGTGGGGCCACGGTCCCCCCCCTTCTGCCTTCAGTGGAACGGCCCCGGCGGAACCAACGGGCCACGGGGATGCACTACGCGCACCGTCGTCCTCTCCCTCTGCCTGCAGTGGAACGGCCCGGGCGGAACCAACGTGCGGCCGCCCGGAGCACTCGGCGCGCCGTGTCCCTCCCCGTGTGGCTGCACTGCAACGGCCCGGGCTGGACCACCAGGCGGCAGCGGAGAGGCACTTAAAAGCCCCGTGTTACCCTAGACCTTAAAAAAAAAAAAAAAACTGCGTGTTTCCACCCCCGTCGGCCTGCAGTGGAAGGGCCCGAGCAGAACCAACGGGGGAGGGGACGCTGAGCGCGCCGTGTTTCTCCTCCCGTCTGCCTGGAGTAGAACGGCCCGGGCGGAACCAACGGGCAGCCGCGGGGGCGTTGTGGGCCGCGGCGCGTTTCCCCGGCTCCGTGGCTCTGGGGCACTGAGGAGCGGCGCCCGCGGGGCAGCGAGGAGCCCGATGCAGGGTTCTGCGCGTCATTTCCGGTCCCGCGGGCGCCCCGTGAAGCCCACCTGGATCCGCCAGCGCTGTGCCACTCCCCAGTGCCGAGCTCCGAGCTGTCTCCGCGGCCTCGCGCCCGGCCCCTCCACCGCGCGCCTCTCAGGCCCCGCCCGCCAGCGTCCCTTTGTTGTGAAGGCGCCGGGGCCTAGCGCTATGCCTGCGGCGGAGACTGCATCAGGCTCTCGGTGGGTTCTGCGTGCGGGGTGCTCTGCTCGGTCATTTTAAATCCAAGTTTTCTTTTCCTTCTAGTCCTCGGGCTCCACCCGGGGAGCTGTGCCCAGACAGCAGAAGGGAAGGATGTCACTTCTGAGATGAGGTTCAGAAAGGTCTGGGCTCCTGTCCTGGCTGCTCTCTCCCACTCCCTGATGAGCTTGCTGGATGAAAGCTCCTGTCAGGCTGTGGGGCGTCCTGTGGAGAAGCTGGCAAGAAACTGGTGGGGGCCCTTTCCACCTATAGCCAGCAAGGAACTGAACCCAGCCAGCGTCCACCTGAGTGAGCTCAGAGGTGGGCCTCAGCCCCAGTTGAGCCTTCGGATGAGGTCACAGCCCTGGTCCATGGTGTGACTGCAGCTTCAGGAGGGACCTTAAGCCAGAGGTGCCTGGCTAAGCTTCCCGCAGATTGCTGCCCCACAGGAGCCAACATCAAAAGCATTTGTTGTTTTGAGGTGGTAAGTGTGGAATGACTGTTACAGGGCAGTAGGGGTGATGTGTTTCCTTTTCTTAATATTTTAGCGTCTGCTTCTGCGCTTTGCCTGGGAGAGGCCCTGGTGGCCTCGTTCCTGGCGCCCGGAGTCCCTGCTGCGGCCCCACCCCCGGGCGGTCACGGTGACCCATGCTGCCCAGCCTGGAGGTAAAATCGTTCGTGGCTGTGGCTTCAGCATGTCGTCCTCGGTGAAAACCCCAGCACTGGAAGAGCTGGTTCCTGGCTCCGAAGAGAAGCCGAAAGGCAGGTCGCCTCTCAGCTGGGGCTCTCTGTTTGGTCACCGAAGTGAGAAGATTGTTTTTGCCAAGAGCGACGGCGGCACAGATGAGAACGTACTGACCGTCACCATCACGGAGACCACGGTCATCGAGTCAGACTTGGGTGTGTGGAGCTCGCGGGCGCTGCTCTACCTCACGCTGTGGTTCTTCTTCAGCTTCTGCACGCTCTTCCTCAACAAGTACATCCTGTCCCTGCTGGGAGGCGAGCCCAGCATGCTAGGTAGGCGGCGGCTCGGGCAGGGTGGAAGCCGGCCCTCTTGTCTTCGGCCCCCTCCCTCCCGCAGGTGCGGTGCAGATGCTGTCCACCACGGTTATCGGGTGTGTGAAAACCCTCGTTCCTTGCTGTTTGTATCAGCACAAGGCCCGGCTTTCCTACCCACCCAACTTCCTTATGACGATGCTGTTTGTGGGTCTGATGAGGTAAAGAATCTCCTGGTTTTGGTTGAGTGTCTCTAAGGTGATGGTGCTTTTGGCTCATTTTTAGGTTTGCAACTGTGGTTTTGGGTTTGGTCAGCCTGAAAAATGTGGCGGTTTCGTTTGCTGAGACGGTGAAGAGCTCCGCCCCCATCTTCACGGTGATCATGTCTCGGATGATTCTGGGGGAGTACACAGGTGAGGCCCCCGGGCCCCGCCCCTCCGCCTGCTCAGCCACTCACAGGGGCTGTCCTCTCGCCAGGGCTGCTGGTCAACCTCTCCCTCATCCCAGTCATGGGCGGGCTGGCGCTGTGCACGGCCACTGAGATCAGCTTCAATGTCCTGGGGTTCTCGGCCGCACTGTCCACCAACATCATGGACTGGTGAGTCACAGAGAAGGTGGGCGTGAGGGGGATATTGATGCATAACCTCTTTTCTTTATTCTAGTTTGCAAAATGTTTTTTCAAAAAAGCTGCTCAGCGGGGACAAATACAGGTTCTCGTAAGTATTATTCGTCAGTGAAATCTCCAAGTACGGGGGGCCCAGCGTGTTCTGTCACCCACAGGGCCCCGGAGCTGCAGTTCTACACCAGCGCCGCTGCGGTGGCCATGCTCGTCCCGGCCCGGGTTTTCTTTACGGTGGGTTTCAGACACAGGCGTCCCGTCCTTACACCGATAGAGTACCCTTTTGTTTGCCACATAGGACGTCCCAGTGATCGGGAGGAGTGGGAAGAGCTTCAGCTACAACCAGGACGTGGTGCTGCTGCTTCTGACAGACGGAGTCCTGTTCCACCTTCAGAGCGTCACGGCGTACGCCCTCATGGGGAAAATCTCCCCGGTGACTTTCAGGTGAGCAGAGGAACTTCCCAAGAGTTGAGTGTAGCGCCCCTGCTGCCTCCCCTTGCCTCCGCAGCGTCGCCAGCACCGTGAAACATGCCTTGTCCATCTGGCTCAGCGTAATCGTTTTCGGCAACAAGATCACCAGCTTGTCGGCCGTTGGCACAGCCCTGGTGACCGTTGGGGTCCTGCTCTACAACAAAGCCAGGCAACACCAGCAGGAGGCGCTGCAGAGCCTGGCTGCAGCCACTGGCCGGGCCCCAGACGACACAGTGGAGCCGCTGCTTCCACAGGACCCCAGGCAGCATCCCTGAGAGCAGGAAGCTGCCAGCTGCTGCTGTCCTCGTGACACTGCATCCCCCAGAAATGGGCAGGGACGCCCTCCTCCATGGCCCTGCTGGGGTGCAGGACATGGGGAGCTAAGTTGGCCATTGCCTGCGGCTTTCTCGGTTTGTCGGTGAAGACCAGCAGAAACTCAAACTGGGGATTCCAGGTATCAGCTTCCTGGAGTAGAGACCAGACCAGTAGCTGACTGTGTCCGCCGAGCCCATCCCCGTGTAATGTGAAAACAGCCTCTGAGGCTCCCATGCTGGGGGTGCCCACTTCCTCTCTGGGCGACACCCCAGGGTCCACCGGGAGCCAGAGGTGGGTCCAGTGCCAACGAGAGCCGCTCCCTGCCACAGCCAAGAGAGCCCTCGGCTTCCCACACCAGCCATCGAAGGCCCTGAGGCCCTGGACCGGCGGCAGACTGGCCCTGGGCATGAGGCCACAGAGCAGGGCCGAAGGGAGGGGACAGAGGGCCCTGGAAGGAAGGGTCTCCTGCTGCCACGGTGGGCACTCAGAACTTCTCCCCACCTGACCCAGGGCTGTGGGCATCCTCAGACTATCCCAGAGGCATCGCAAGCCTCAAGCTGCAGCATTGCACGGCACTCAAGGGCTATGACCACGGAGGCCGTTCAGTCGCTTCTGTTTAGAGGAAGGCCCCCTACCTCTTCCACACCCTGCCCTCCTATCCCTTCCACACCCTGGGCTGCGTGAGCTCCCCGCAACCCCAGGGCACCCTGCCCTCCTACCTGTGGGGGTTTCCAGCCCTGAGGTTGAGGACAAACCTCTCGTGTTTAACTTGGGAGGAGATGTGTACGTTCCTTTTCTTTTTTGGACTCTGAGTATGAGGCAGGCTGTTCTGAGGTCCCCGTGGGGTGAGCCTGTCTGTCCTCCCTCAGAGCCCACTGTTCCTATCATCATCTAGCACCTGTCCGGTTCCCCACGTGAGCCTTGGGCAGGACGCTGCAGTGTTGATGGTTTGGGTTACGTGGCGTTTACCTGGGCGCCGTCCTTACTGAAAAAGGAAACGTCCACACTGAATGTTTCTGGGGCGCGTGGTGTGTGTCAGGCGCCCACCCTGTCCCACTCTCCCCAAGGGACAGTAGTACGGCACACTGGGGCCACCAGCCAGCTCAACTCATCCTCCTGTGTCACGCACCCCCGAGGGCGCAGGAGGCCTGAGGAGTGGCTACTGGAGCCGTGTGTTAGGCAGAGGCTTCTGACCATGTCTGAGCTCTTTACCCCCAATCTCGCAGCTGGCGGATTCCCATGCCCGGTGCAGCCTGTTGCCAGCCAGCCTTTGAGACCCAGAGCTCCAGGGCTTGTCAGAGGCAGCATGGGGCTCCAGTGGTCCCGAGTCTCATTTCCCTGCCTGCTCTTTAGGCCTTTGGCACCCATGGTCACTTCACTGGCTTTCCATTTGGCTTCTCACCTGGGAAATACAAAAATAGCCCCTCCTGAAGATAAAATCATTCAGAAACAGAGCAATAATTCTGACTCATTAACTTCTACCTACTCAAAAAAGTCTGCCATGATGATGGACCGAAGTGAGGCTTTTTAACCCACAAGTAACCTTTTTATTTTTTTGAGACAGTCTTGCTCTGTCTGTCACCCAGGCTGGAGTACAGTGGCATGATCTTGGCTCACTGCAGCCTCGACTTCCTGGGCTCAAATGATCCTCCCACCTCAGCCTCCCATGTGGCTGGAACCACAGGCACGTGCCACCATGCCTGGCTATTTTTTTGTTGAGCTGGGCTCTCGCTTTGTTGCCCAGGCTGGTCTTGAACTCCTCGGCTCAAGCAATCCTTCCCACTCAGCCTCCTGTAGTGTCGAGAATATAGGCGTGGGCTACTACACCTGCTTCAGCCGCTTCTATAAAACCGCTGACCTGTGTGTGGAGGACAGGCCAGGTGTGTGCTCACTGCGCTGCGAAGATGTTTTGTCACGTGACTTTCCCCGGATTTCCATTTCTTTTTTTCTGCTTTCCTCAAAAACTAATAGAAGACTGGGTGCGGTGGCTCACGCCTCTAATCGCAGCACTTTGGGAGGCAGCAGCTGGCGGATCACAAGGCCAGGAGTTCGAGACCAGCCTGGCCAACATGATGAAACCCTGTCTCTACCAAAAATACAAAAATTAGCTGGGTGCGATGGTGGGTGCCTGTAATCCCAGATACTCAGGAGGCTGAGGCAGGAGAATTGTTTGAACCCCGGAGATGGAGGTTGCAGTGAGCCAAGATCGTGCCATTGCACTCCAGCCTGGGCAACAGGGCAAGATTCCGTCTCAAAAACAAACACTATTAGAAAATGCCCTGGAGGTGGCGGGGAGTTGTTGATTTGTGAGGACAGATTGAAAGCAACTCCCAGGGTGGCCTTGTCCACCTCCCCGTCGAGAATGTGGCTGCCGGCCTCTTTGAAGATTGTGGTCTGGCATAAGGAGAGGTGCAGGCGCCTGGTTCTGAGCACCTTGGAATTTCCAGCCGCACAGCATCTGGTGCCCTCCCCTCCACCCTCACAAGGAGCTGCCATCCTGTTTGGATTTTCTGTTTGTGGACCAGAAACAAACGTTTTTCCAAAGGATTAGCAAATAGGGTAATTTCCTGTGTAACGCTGCTCTGGGGCCTCTTCCTCATCCTGGCAGAAGGAGCCTGGAGCCCATGAGGCAGCCAGCACTGTGCCCTTGCTCAGTCGTGCTGTCCCCTCCCTCTCCCTCAGTCTCCTCTCCATGCCCAAGTCAGTTTCCAGCCGCTGGTCTTCATGGCATTCCCAGCACAGCCGGGCACCAAGAGGCAAAACCCAAGGCCTGGCTTGGCCGTGTTAACGATTGTACAGACATTTTTTAAAATAACTTTGTGTAATACTTTTCTGGAATAGTAAGTTCTTGTTGAACTGTCACAGGTGAGCTTCTAGGAACACACCAGGTGTGGTTACTTCCACTGGGTGTGTCCATGGTCGTGGTCTGTGCTTTTGTAAACGAACAGAACACTTGAACCACCTCCCGAATTGGGTCATCGGCTTCTTTACGTTGATACTTAAGAGATTTGCAGCTCTCTTTCAAGGAAACTTCCCCTACTGAAAGGCATAAAAAGGTTAAAAAAGAAAATCCGAGAGTCCCAATTCCCTGTATAACAGCATTAAAATAATCTGCCTGCCTGGAAAGATGAGAACACTGTTGCACAACCCAAAATGTGTCTTTAATTTGTGAAAAATTACCATGGTGAGTCAGACAGTCATTTTAAACAGCTGAACAGAGACTATCATCAGCAAATAGAGCTCAGCTTTGTAGCTGCCTTTAAAATCCTTGTCCCAAATCCGGTGAGCTCTGCTTGCTGCCGCCGCGCTCCTGGGTGATCACTCAGACGGGTCAGTGGGAATAACAGGCCAACAAGACAGCTTTTTACATGTGTCCAAAGGATGGCCTTTCGAAGGCCTGGAAGTATTTCACTGTTGGAAGAAGTAAACAAGAATGACATTCCAGATGGAAATAGAATTCTCTCTCTTGCCTTTGACCAACATGGTACTAAGGGGTTTCTTCTTTCCCAATGTATGTACGTGCCCTGCTGGGGGCCTTACTTTATAGAATGAGAGCATCCGAGCTTCCCTAATGAATCTGGCTAGTTCTGTGTCTGGCTGAGGATACAGGAGTGGGACATCCACTCTCGGATCCCTCAGAGCACAGAAACCTTCAGCTTTGCTGTCTCTGAAGTATTTCCTCCAGTTTCCCTGCGGGCCCCTATGTTTGAGTTTGATGGCTGCTGGATCCTCACTCAACGAAAACTCGGTTGGAAACTGTTCCGCCTGGCAGTCCTTTTTTGTTGTTTTCCATCTCATTTCCCTTCCATCTGAAAGTGGCATTCAGCTGACTTGCTCATTTAGACTGTTCACGGAGTCTGAATCTGCCAACGTGGTGTTGGAGGCTCCACCTTGAAAAGGGCCACAGTCAGGGCAACTTTCCCCATACAGGAAAACTTGAAAATTACATCAACAGTCTACGTCACAGCCAAATTATATTTCCTTTATACCAAACAAAACTATGGAGAACTAAAAGTACATCACACAAAACGTTTATAGTGTTTTGCATGTGACCTATTTCAGTATTTATATAACTAGATTAGTGCTTTCTAGCAAACGGTTCTGTTAATTAGCGAGTCACTGTTGATTCTGCTGTGGTGGTAAGTTGATACCGTGTAACTAATCCCGTGGATGCCTCCTCGTTATTTTTGTCCAAACGAAGCAGCCGTGGTAGTAGCTGTCTATGATTCTTGCTCAGCAAAGTAAAATAAATGTTAAATATGGACTGCTTTGTTTTCTTCCTTGTGGAACTCTGGT